AAGACTAAACCAGCCGGCAGGGTCGTTTGCAGAAAGACCTTCTCCTGACAGCCTCCCCAGCTTATTCTTTTGTTTGTTCTCCCTCGACCTCGGGTTTTTGTTTTATTGTGTTTATTTGTTTGTTTTTGTTTTTTTGGGTTTTTTTTTTAGCAGAAAAAGTCAGGACGCCCTGGGAGTTATTCTGAAATAAACTTTACAATTTAATTTTAATGATCTCCATAGGTGCACAGACCACATTTTGGAGCTTTTAATGTGATTGGATTAATTCTAATTTACCCGCCTGCACCTGGGAGCCTCTCCTGGGACCCTCCGGTCTGCAGCTCATTTTTCCGGACCCCCTTTTATTGTTTATTTGCTTATTTAAATATTTTGTTTTATTCTATTTTATTTAAAACAGGGTCTCGCTCTGTTGCCCAGGCTGGAATACAGTGGTGTAATCTTGGCTCACTGCGACCTCAAAGGCCTGGACTCAAGCGATTCTCCTGCCTCGCCCTCCTCAGTAGCTGGGACTGCAGGCATGCAGCACCACGCCCGCTAATTTTTTTTAGTAGAGACGTGGTTTCGTCACGTTGGCCAGGCTGGACTCGAGTGATCCTCCTGCCTCAGCCTCCCAAAGTGTTGGGATTACAGTCCTAAGCCACCGCGCCAGGCCCGGATACCCTTTTAGAAGGGTTGGCTTTCCCTCAGGCCTCGGCTATCTGCGCTCCCCTCTTAGGGGGTTCCACCTCCTACTCCCCAAACCTCCAAACTCCTCACAAGCACCTAGGGGGGCCAAGAGCGACCGGGGTCGGCAGGTAAGGAAGACCGCGGCGAGCGGCAGGGGGCGCCAGCGCCCGCGTTCGGGCGCTTCACGTCAGCCGCAGAATGTCCTGCAGGGGGCGCCCGGGAGTCGCGTGCCCAACGGGGAAAGCGAGTCAGGTCCCTCGCGCTCCCCGCCCCACGCGCGTGACCAGAGCGCGCTGGCCCGGCCCACCCGGGGCGGTTGTGGTCGCTATATATAAGGTGGGGAGGCCGCCGGCCCGTTCGGTTCCGGGCGTTACCATCGTCCGTGCGCACCGCCCGGCGTCCAGGTGAGTCTCCCATCTGCAGAGACGCGGACGCGCCGGCCCGCAGTTGGCCTGCGGAGCGCGGTGGACGGTTTGGCGCCCACCAGGCGATCAATACTTTGGATTTTTAATTTCTAGATTTGGCAATTCTTCGCTGAAGTCATCATGAGCTTTTTCCAACTCCTGATGAAAAGGAAGGAAGTAAGTTTTAAAAACAATTGAAAATCTTGACTCAAATGTGTCCCCTCCACCTGTTATTTGTTAGCTCATTCCCTTGGTGGTGTTCATGACTGTGGCGGCGGGTGGAGCCTCATCTTTCGCTGTGTATTCTCTTTGGAAAACCGATGTGATGTAAGTAGGTCTCAATTTATAAAAACGTTTTTTTTAATGTTTAATTGGCTTTCTTTAATTTTAGCCTTGATCGAAAAAAAAATCCAGAACCTTGGGAAACTGTGGACCCTACTGTACCTCAAAAGGTATTGTTAAATTAAAAACAAATGATTTATATAAGGTTTTTTTTTTTTCCTTTTTTCTCTTCAGCTTATAACAATCAACCAACAATGGAAACCCATTGAAGAGTTGCAAAATGTCCAAAGGGTGACCAAATGACGAGCCCTCGCCTCTTTCTTCTGAAGAGTACTCTATAAATCTAGTGGAAACATTTCTGCACAAACTAGATTCTGGACACCAGTGTGCGGAAATGCTTCTGCTACATTTTTAGGGTTTGTCTACATTTTTTGGGCTCTGGATAAGGAATTAAAGGAGTGCAGCAATAACTGCACTGTCTAAAAGTTTGTGCTTATTTTCTTGTAAATTTGAATATTGCATATTGAAATTTTTGTTTATGATCTATGAATGTTTTTCTTAAAATTTACAAAGCTTTGTAAATTAGATTTTCTTTAATAAAATGCCATTTGTGCAAGATTTCTCAAAGATTAGGTATATATTTAAATGGAAGAGAAAAT